GCAGTGAGCCAAGATCGCACCACTGCACTCCAGCCCGGGCAACAGCGCAAGACTCCGTCTCAAAAAAAAGATTCAGTGACTTACCCCAGGTCACAGAGCTGATCAGTGAGTTGCCTAGAAATCCAATCCAGGCAGTTTGATGCAAGTTCACGCTTAGACAGCTATGAGATAGCTCTACTGCCCCTTATACCAGTCAATGCATCACTACAAAATGTGGTAGGTGCCAGAAAATAAAAGTACGAGGGTGCCTTGCAAGAAAATGGGGATTTCCCCTTTCTTCCACTTTCTCTTCTAGCCCCCACTGCACAAAGCCTTTTCAAGTCTTCCTACTTCACCCCTTTCATTTCTGGCCGGATAGAGAATACTCTTTCATCTCTGCAGTTATGGTGCAGGAAGGCAGAGTCCTACCTGTATCCTTGCCCCTGGCCTGGTCTCCCTGATCAACCCGCGCCTGAAGGGTTTCTTTCTAATAATGGCCCTGGTGCTTGCGCAAGTCTAGACTGTCAGCTCCCAGAGGGAAGGCGGCTGGCAGCTGGCTCTGCGCAGGCTGGGGGCGCCTCCCGGGCGTGCAGCCTGGCACAGGCTCCTTGACCTTGGCTCTCTCCCCACGTGCTAGGAGCCCGGTTGGGGGCTCGGGACCCGCGTGTAGGACCCGTCCAGAGAGGTCAGTGGTCCAGACTCCTACACTCCTAACACATGCACCCTCGCATGCACGTTCCCGAGCCCGCGCGGGGTCCGCCCCGGGACAAGCCCATAAGTCGCGAACCTTCCAGCTCCGTCTGCCCAGACAGGTGGCCCGGAGCGGGGACCCCCTCCCCTCGGCTGCCCCGCGCGCCTGGCCCAGCGAGGGCGGCTCCGGGGCGGGGCGGGGCCGGCGGCGGGAGGCCCCTCCCCGGGGGCGGGCCGGGGGCCGGGCGGGGGGGGGGACTGGCGGGGCCTGGGGGCGGGGCGGGGCGGGCGGCGCGGGGGTGTCCCTCCCTCCCTCGCTCTCCCCGGTAAAGTCTCGCGGTGCTGCCGGGCTCAGCCCCGTCTCCTCCTCTTGCTCCCTCGGCCGGGCGGCGGTGACTGTGCACCGACGTCGGCGCGGGCTGCACCGCCGCGTCCGCCCGCCCGCCAGCATGGCCACCACCGCCACCTGCACCCGTTTCACCGACGACTACCAGCTCTTCGAGGAGCTTGGCAAGTACGGCCCGCCCGCCGCGGTCCCCTGCCTGCCCTGCCGCCCGGGAGCTATGCGGCTTCTCGCCCCGCCCCCCGGCCCTGCACCGGCCGCTGCGGCTCCCCCTCGGCCGCCCCACCCCCGCCTTTCCCGCCCGCCGCCTTCGGTCCCCGCGCCCCCCGCGCACTGCCCCGCATCCCCCTCCGCGCCCTGCAGCAACTGGCGGGGCCGCTGCTCCCCACGCGCCGCCGCGGACACCGCAGACCCCGGACCGCTCCCGGGTGCCCTCCAGCCCCGCCCCTCCGCACCCTTCAGGCGCCCCCCTCCCGACCACCTCCCAACGCTGCCCGGTTGCTCACTCCGCACCCTGAACCCAGGTCCCACGCGCCTCGCACTCAGGACCCTCCCCAGCCCTGCAGCCCTAGCTCTGCTGCGGAGCCCGGGCGTGGGGGGGCTGTTTGGCGCCCGGCCCCGCCCCCCGCGGGTGCCGCTCCAGGCTCCCAGCCCCGCGGCTGGGCAGTGCTGCGGCACCCCCGTCCCCTCCCCCCACCCCTGCAGTGGTCCCGGGAGCCGCGCCGCAGCCTCAGCATCCCCCTCCCCTCCGCACTGAGCTGGCCGCTGCAGCAGCCCCGGCCCCCCACCCCCACCCGCGGCGCCGAGCCCGGCCACTGCAGCCCCCGCCCCGCCCGCCCCCCCAGACGTTTCCAGAGCTCAGAGTGCGAGCTCCCGTTTGACGGGGACGTCAAGGAAAATAGCATGGGAAGGGGAGTTCTTGATGTCTGACTGTGTCCTCTCTTCCCTTGCTGTCAGTTGAGCCGGGATGCAGTGAGATGAAACCGGCTGTGGGGGGGTTTGAGCCTCACTTTGCCCCATGGTTGAGGGAGATTTCTCTTTCAGGGGATGATACCCTCTTTTTAATCTTTCCTTCCCCGACCTTCAACTGTTCCTGCTGAGAGAAGGGCAGGGTCTCTCTGCTCCCTTCTGCCCTGGTTCTCTTGGCCGGGACCGCAGGGCTGTCTGAGATGCAGCAGGTGTGTGTTTTCAGCATCGCCCACCCGCTCCTGATGTGCAGCCTGAGGTGGAGGCTGTTGCCTTGCCCAGGGACTGGATGAGGGGGTGGGAGCGCGGCACGCCACCCACATCTGTTCAGTGTCCTGCGGTGGCCGCGTCCTTTTGCCTCATGTTGGATGGTGGTGGTCACAGCGCCGGTGTGTGTGCATGTACGTGAGTGTGACTAGAGGTCTGGTGGTGGGTGTCCCAGTTCTTTTCCCCTTCTCCCTCCAGGGGTGCTTTCTCTGTGGTCCGCAGGTGTGTGAAGAAAACCTCCACGCAGGAGTACGCAGCAAAAATCATCAATACCAAGAAGTTGTCTGCCCGGGGTGAGTGTTCCCTGTCTTGACCTCTTCCTGAGGATGGCTTTTGTTTTTTCTCTTCTGCTTTTAGATCACCAGAAACTAGAACGTGAGGCTCGGATATGTCGACTTCTGAAACATCCAAACATCGGTGAGTGCCTGGGCATGGAGCATTTTGTGGGTGTTAATCTCTGTCCCCATCTCCTCTCTTGCAGTGCGCCTCCATGACAGTATTTCTGAAGAAGGGTTTCACTACCTCGTGTTTGACCTGTAAGTGCCACTTTCTGAGGGTGTGGGGGCCTGCCTCTGACCCTCTTCTTCCCGTTGGTTGCAGTGTTACCGGCGGGGAGCTGTTTGAAGACATTGTGGCCAGAGAGTACTACAGTGAAGCAGATGCCAGGTAGGATGAGGGCCCGAGAGTTCAAATGTAGCCGCTAACATTTCTTTTCCTTCTGCTTTTTTAGCCACTGTATACATCAGATTCTGGAGAGTGTTAACCACATCCACCAGCATGACATCGTCCACAGGGACCTGAAGGTACTACCCAGGCTCCCCTCCGTGCCTCTGCTTGCTCACAAGGTTCTCTGTGTTTCTTCTGCAGCCTGAGAACCTGCTGCTGGCGAGTAAATGCAAGGGTGCCGCCGTCAAGCTGGCTGATTTTGGCCTAGCCATCGAAGTACAGGGAGAGCAGCAGGCTTGGTTTGGTAAGGGTGATCCTGTCTTCCCGGAATGCAGCTCAGTATGCCTCTGCCCTCTCTTTTGCTACAGGTTTTGCTGGCACCCCAGGTTACTTGTCCCCTGAGGTCTTGAGGAAAGATCCCTATGGAAAACCTGTGGATATCTGGGCCTGCGGTAAGCCCATTCCACGCTCTCAGCTTTTCGCTGACCCCCATGACCTGTGTGTTCTGTCTCGTAGGGGTCATCCTGTATATCCTCCTGGTGGGCTATCCTCCCTTCTGGGATGAGGATCAGCACAAGCTGTATCAGCAGATCAAGGCTGGAGCCTATGATGTAAGGACCAGAGAGCCGGGCAGCCAGGCCAGACCACATTCTTCTCCCTATTCCTGCTCCTTAGTTCCCATCACCAGAATGGGACACGGTAACTCCTGAAGCCAAGAACTTGATCAACCAGATGCTGACCATAAACCCAGCAAAGCGCATCACGGCTGACCAGGCTCTCAAGCACCCGTGGGTCTGTGTAAGTGTCTTTGCTAGTGGCCAAGGAGCTCATGGGGCTCATAGCCTGTCTGTTTGGTTTCTAGCAACGATCCACGGTGGCATCCATGATGCATCGTCAGGAGACTGTGGAGTGTTTGCGCAAGTTCAATGCCCGGAGAAAACTGAAGGTGAGTGTCGTTTCTAGGCTGCCAGCCTCCTTAGTGAATTCACAGGACCTTCCTCTTTCCCCAGGGTGCCATCCTCACGACCATGCTTGTCTCCAGGAACTTCTCAGGTATGTTTTCCCAGCTGTGTACTTTGATTATGGCTCTGTGCACTGAGAGACTGTATCCCCTCAGTTGGCAGGCAGAGCTCCGCCCCCGCCTCGCCTGCCGCGAGCGCCGCCGGCCTGGCCGGGCAAGGTACGTGGCATGAGTCCTCCCCGACCGCCTGCAGGAGACTTGATATTCCTCTTTGTTTTCACAGCTGCCAAAAGCCTATTGAACAAGAAGTCGGATGGCGGTGTCAAGGTAAGTGTCTCCAGCCTCTGAACAGACTGGCCCTTCTCTTTCCCTCTTGCTGTGGTGTGTCCAGAAAAGGAAGTCGAGTTCCAGCGTGCACCTAATGGTGAGCCTTGCCTGCCCACCCATCGCCCACTCGAGGAACTAAACCATCTGTTTTCTTGTCTCAGCCACAGAGCAACAACAAAAACAGTCTCGTAAGCCCAGCCCAAGAGCCCGCGCCCTTGCAGACGGCCATGGTACCTCCTGACTACAGCTTCTCCGCCTCTGAGTCGGAAGGGTAATCTTCATCTTCTCTCACAGGAGCCACAAACCACTGTGGTACACAACGCTACAGATGGGATCAAGGTGAGTGGCTCCTGAGCCTGCCTCCTGCTTTCGCATATAGAAACATGTTCTTTTTGGCCTACAGGGCTCCACAGAGAGCTGCAACACCACCACAGAAGATGAGGACCTCAAAGGTAGGTGCTGGCCCTTGGAGGGGGAAGGACTCTTGCCCTGCCCTGCCCTGCCCTGGCTGGCTAGCTGCCCCGCTCCGCACTGGGAATGGCAGCTCGGTGCCTGAAGGACGGAGCTCCCGGGACAGAACAGCCCCCTCTGCAGGCATGCAGCCCCAGCCTTCTCTCTGCTCCTCAGCCAGTAAGTGTGAGGGAGGCACATTCTGGCTTCCGTAGGTAAATTGATGGATTTTTCTCCCCCACAGTGCGAAAACAGGAGATCATTAAGATTACAGAACAGCTGATTGAAGCCATCAACAATGGGGACTTTGAGGCCTACACGTAAGTAGAGACCCATTTTTTTTTGTGACCTACTGATAGGCTGCTTTTTTTTTTCTCCCTGTAGGAAGATTTGTGATCCAGGCCTCACTTCCTTTGAGCCTGAGGCCCTTGGTAACCTCGTGGAGGGGATGGATTTCCATAAGTTTTACTTTGAGAATCGTGAGTGGGTTCGTGCTGCTGATATACTCCTGTGTCCTCTTACCTACCCCACCCTGCCCTGCAGTCCTGTCCAAGAACAGCAAGCCTATCCATACCACCATCCTAAACCCACACGTCCACGTGATTGGGGAGGACGCAGCGTGCATCGCCTACATCCGCCTCACCCAGTACATCGACGGGCAGGGTCGGCCTCGCACCAGCCAGTCAGAAGAGACCCGGGTCTGGCACCGTCGGGATGGCAAGTGGCTCAATGTCCACTATCACTGCTCAGGGGCCCCTGCCGCACCGCTGCAGTGAGCTCAGCCACAGGTGCACCTGGTTGACGGGGGAGAGGGGCTGGAGTTCTGTTACCACATTCTGTCCTGTTTGACAGGGGCTTTAGGAGATTCCAGCCGGAGGTCCAACCTTCGCAGCCAGTGGCTCTGGAGGGCCTGAGTGACAGCGGCAGTCCTGTTTGTTTGAGGTTTAAAACAATTCAATTACAAAAGCGGCAGCAGCCAATGCACGCCCCTGCATGCAGCCCTCCCGCCCGCCCTTCGTGTCTGTCTCTGCTGTACCGAGGTGTTTTTTACATTTAAGAAAAAAAAAAAAGAAAAAAAGATTGTTTAAAAAAAAAAGGAATCCATACCATGATGCGTTTTAAAACCACCGACAGCCCTTGGGTTGGCAAGAAGGCAGGAGTATGTATGAGGTCCATCCTGGCATGAGCAGTGGCTCACCCACCGGCCTTGAAGAGGTGAGCTTGGCCTCTCTGGTCCCCATGGACTTAGGGGGACCAGGCAAGAACTCTGACAGAGCTTTGGGGGCCGTGATGTGATTGCAGCTCCTGAGGTGGCCTGCTTACCCCAGGTCTAGGAATGAACTTCTTTGGAACTTGCATAGGCGCCTAGAATGGGGCTGATGAGAACATCGTGACCATCAGACCTACTTGGGAGAGAACGCAGAGCTCCCAGCCTGCTGTGGAGGCAGCTGAGAAGTGGTGGCCTCAGGACTGAGAGCCCGGACGTTGCTGTACTGTCTTGTTTAGTGTAGAAGGGAAGAGAATTGGTGCTGCAGAAGTGTACCCGCCATGAAGCCGATGAGAAACCTCGTGTTAGTCTGACATGCACTCACTCATCCATTTCTATAGGATGCACAATGCATGTGGGCCCTAATATTGAGGCCTTATCCCTGCAGCTAGGAGGGGGAGGGGTTGTTGCTGCTTTGCTTCGTGTTTTCTTCTAACCTGGCAAGGAGAGAGCCAGGCCCTGGTCAGGGCTCCCGTGCCGCCTTTGGCGGTTCTGTTTCTGTGCTGATCTGGACCATCTTTGTCTTGCCTTTTCACGGTAGTGGTCCCCATGCTGACCCTCATCTGGGCCTGGGCCCTCTGCCAAGTGCCCCTGTGGGATGGGAGGAGTGAGGCAGTGGGAGAAGAGGTGGTGGTCGTTTCTATGCATTCAGGCTGCCTTTGGGGCTGCCTCCCTTCTTATTCTTCCTTGCTGCACGTCCATCTCTTTTCCTGTCTTTGAGATTGACCTGACTGCTCTGGCAAGAAGAAGAGGTGTCCTTACAGAGGCCTCTTTACTGACCAACTGAAGTATAGACTTACTGCTGGACAATCTGCATGGGCATCACCCCTCCCCGCATGTAACCCAAAAGAGGTGTCCAGAGCCAAGGCTTCTACCTTCATTGTCCCTCTCTGTGCTCAAGGAGTTCCATTCCAGGAGGAAGAGATCTATACCCTAAGCAGATAGCAAAGAAGATAATGGAGGAGCAATTGGTCATGGCCTTGGTTTCCCTCAAAACAACGCTGCAGATTTATCTGCACAAACATCTCCACTTTTGGGGGAAAGGTGGGTAGATTCCAGTTCCCTGGACTACCTTCAGGAGGCACGAGAGCTGGGAGAAGAGGCAAAGCTACAGGTTTACTTGGGAGCCAGCTGAGAAGAGAGCAGACTCACAGGTGCTGGTGCTTGGATTTAGCCAGGCTCCTCCGAGCACCTCATGCATGTCCCAGCCCCTGGGCCCTAGCCCTTTCCTGCCCTGCAGTCTGCAGTGCCAGCACGCAAATCCCTTCACCACAGGGTTTCGTTTTGCTGGCTTGAAGACAAATGGTCTTAGAATTCATTGAGACCCATAGCTTCATATGGCTGCTCCAGCCCCACTTCTTAGCATTCTTACTCCTCTTCTGGGGCTAATGTCAGCATCTATAGACAATAGACTATTAAAAAATCACCTTTTAAACAAGAAACGGAAGGCATTTGATGCAGAATTTTTGCATGACAACATAGAAATAATTTAAAAATAGTGTTTGTTCTGAATGTTGGTAGACCCTTCATAGCTTTGTTACAATGAAACCTTGAACTGAAAATATTTAATAAAATAACCTTTAAACAGTCCATTGTGTTACTGCTGTTGGAGGTTTACGGCC